AGGCACGTGTGGGAGACCAGGACATGCCTCCCCAAAACATGAAGGATTGTGCTAAAGACAAGCAGCAGCACATTCAGGAAAGCTCTCTACCCTGGCCCTATTTGCCTAAAAGTAGGACACAGGTTTACAAAGACAAAAGGTATCCTGTCCCTCTGTCTACCTAGGAGAACAAAGACAACTTTAGACCCCTATGGCCTGGAGATGGTACCAGAGGAATTTACATTAACAAGCTTGACTAACTGGCCTTTGTCTTTTTTTTTTTTTTTTTTTTTTGCCTTCTCACAAGTTGCCTCCTGGAGAGACTCAAAGCCCTATTTCTTTGTCTTGTAACTTAAAAAAATTACTGTTCTTTGTTGAAGATGCTATAAAAACTGGAATTCAAAGTCACCTCTTCCAGAACGACTCATTCCCTCCAGATTTCTCATGTATAAATGAAATACACATGTCAGTAAATTTCTGTCTGTTTTTCTCTTGTTAATTTGTCTTTTGTAACAGGAGTCTCCCCCAACTAAGAACCTATGAGGGCTACAGAAAATCCCCTACAAATGAAAGGGGCAGAAATGACAAACTGCGATGAAAGGCCATAAGGATGCTCACACCCGAATCTAAAAAGCCCTTTGTGTGGGCCGCAGCCAAGCATACTTTGGCAAGAAATTTCTGTGGCTCTAACCTCCTTTGAAAACTGGAGAACCAAGGCCAGGAGGCAGAAGGAGGTGGCAGACCCGGCCCGGCGGCGGCCCAGCACGCGCAGGCCACCCAGAGTGGAGGTGGGAAACGGCATTACGCCCCTTTCCCTTTTCCTGGTCCCGCGGTGCTACCTCGTGTGCCACCCTTAAAGCGTAGTCCCCGCCGAGACCGCCCCCGCCTGAGTGGCAAGGGGACGAACTGCGCCCTGAACAGGCCTGGAAGCCCAACCCGGTGCGGACCGCCCTCAGTCTCCTAGTCCGGGCGCGCTGAGCGCAGGGGGGCGCTGTCCTCACCCACGCGTAAGTCGCCGCAGGGCGTTTCCGGGCGGAGAAAACCTACACGTGATGGGCGCCCACCGAGTGCCAGCACCGCCTCCTCCAGCTCCGCCAAGTAGGTGGGATCCACTACTTTGCAGAGGAGGAAGCCGTTCAGGCCTCCCTCTGTGCACTTTGCAAAAGCCTCTGCCCTTCCATCTCGAATCCCTTGGCGCCGATCACACTTCCTCTGCCTGGAAACCTGGAGCCGTCTCTCGCGAGACGTCCTCCGCCCTGTAGAAGGCCGTTTCGGTTCTTCGTGCGCGGTAGCCGCCCCACTTGCGGGATTCCAAGGCCTCATCGAGTGCGGGTATCTGGCTGTGGATTCGCCGCCGTCCTGCTGGACGCCTGGAGGCTCGAACCCCGCCGCCCCCCTACCCCAGGCTTTACTCCCACCCCGGCTTCCGCCCACTGTGCTGCCCTTCCTCGGACCTGGGCTGTCGGGAGAGCTGGAGGTGAGCGCTCTTGGGAGAGCCCAGCCAATTTAAAGAGTACCCCTGAGAAGACTTTGCGGAGGAAAATTTAACTGCGGGTACCCGCTGAGTTTATGGTGCGCCCAGTGTTACCAGAGCTTGTGTTGTGCATCAGGACTGGGAAAATTGGCAAGGAGTTACGCTATAATGACTCATATTTTATTGAACTTTGGTCATCAGCCAGGATTTGTTCTAAGTACTTTATTGTCACTAACATATATATTTATGTCTTCACGGCCACCCCGAGGTGGTTACTGTTATATCCACTGTGCAGATGAGGAAACTAAACTGGCTTAGAGAAGTGAAGGAGTTCACACCCGCGGGCAGGAGTAGACCACCCTCTCCTTGGTGTCCACACCTCGTTTCTTCAGGACTGAAGAGGCAGGCCCTGGAGCTCTGCCTGGGTTGCCTGCACTTGTGGAGGTTCCCATTCCTCCCTTCCCTCAGTTCCTACCCGCCATCTGCCTCAGAACACCACATAATCTCATCCTACCCTTTACACCACAAGACCCCCAGGACTCCCAGGCAATACTCTGCTTTAACTCAGGAAATTTTAACCTGGCATTTGGTAATTGAGGTGAGCAAGGGTGGAAAAAGAATGTTGATGACTGAGCAGGCCTGTGCGTTTTGTCTTTTTGCAGATGTTCACCCTTCCTCAAAAGGACTTCAGGGCTCCCACCACCTGTCTGGGCCCCACCTGCATGCAGGACCTGGGCAGTAGCCATGGGGAAGATCTGGAAGGAGAATGCTCCAGAAAACTGGACCAGAAGCTGCCAGAGCTCCGTGGAGTGGGTGATCCTGCCATGATCTCCTCTGATACCTCCTACCTGTCCTCTAGAGGAAGAATGATTAAATGGTTCTGGGATTCAGCTGAGGAGGGCTACAGGACCTACCACATGGATGAGTATGATGAGGACAAGAACCCCAGTGTGAGTGAAGCTCCCCTCCCACTGGGACCCAAGCTAACTCTGCCTCTGTACCTCTCATCTCCAGGGCATCATTAACTTGGGCACCAGTGAGAACAAACTCTGCTTTGACCTGCTGTCCTGGCGGGTAAGTCCTAGGGCCCCTCTAGGGGGCATCACCCTCAGCCGTGCTCTTCCCTCTCTGTCCCCAGCTGAGTCAGCGCGACATGCAGAGGGTGGAGCCATCCCTGCTGCAGTATGCTGACTGGAGGGGACATCTGTTGTAAGTAGTTGCCATAGGGTGAGTTTGTCCCCTGGCAAGCACTGTCTTTTTGTCTTATCTTCAGCCTCCGGGAGGAAGTGGCCAAGTTCCTGTCTTTCTACTGCAAGAGCCCAGTACCCCTCAGACCAGAGAATGTGAGTGGCCCCCTCCACTGCTCCTTCCTGTTTCATCTTCATCCCTTGGATATGTCGCCCTTAGGTGGTTGTCCTGAATGGTGGTGCCTCGCTCTTCTCTGCTCTGGCCACGGTGCTGTGTGAGGCCGGGGGTAAGTGAGCTCTGTGGCCTGCCCCGCACTGTAGTGACAGGCCCTCGCCCACTCCTGCCCCCAGAGGCTTTCCTGATCCCCACCCCTTACTATGGCGCTATCACACAGCACGTGTGTCTCTATGGCAACATCCGGCTGGCCTATGTCTACCTGGACAGTGAGGTAAGAGTCTTGACTTCCTAGGTGGAACCTGGGCTGCATGGCTGCCTGTGCCTGGGTTCCCCAGTGGCTCCAAAGTTCCAGTCTCTGAGATCCCTGGGGTTGATGTAGAAGCCAAGAGCCAGACCCAGAAACAGCAAGGTAGGAACAGAGCAGGGTAGACCTAAGCATGACACCCAAGAGTGATGAGGGGGTCTCTGAAGTGATGGGTTGGGGGTGGATGGCAGTAAGAGGGAGGGACCCCACCTGCTTTTCCAGAGACTCTTCTGAGGAGGCTGGGGATTACAGGGGAGGAGAGGCCTGAGAGTTCATATGTATTTTGGGGGGCAATGGTCACTGAATGTGGCTGGTGGCTCTGATGGGTCTTTTTCCAGGTCACTGGGCTAGACACACGCCCCTTCCAGCTCACAGTGGAGAAGCTGGAGATGGCCCTGAGAGAAGCTCACTCTGAGGTCTGGGGATCAAATCAAACCTGAGGCTGGGTGTGGGTGGGTCTGAGCAGGGTCTGGACCCCTCTTCTTGTGACTGATCTCCTCCCGGGAGTAGGGTTGATACCCGGTGATTGGGACAGACAGGTAGGGTGGTAGCACAGAATTATTCTGGGAGTCAGGCAGAACCCTGCCCAGGGAGGGTCTTCCCTTTCAAAACAGACTCTCAGACCTCAGTTCACAGAGAATCAACCAGGGAGCATCACTAAAGATACCCCCATCCCTGATCCATCTGATTATGATTCAGTGGGTCAAGTATGGAGTACAGGAGTCTGTGGTTTTACAAGTCTCCCTGGTAGTTTGAGGGGGCAACCTTGCTCACTGTGGGGGGAGCTGAGGACTCCCAAAGGAGAGCAGAGACCAGTATTCCAGTGGTTCCTTTCCAGCCTACTTTTCAAAAATCTACTTAATTTTTTTTTACTTCTGTCATGAAAGCTATACATACTCACTGTAGGAATTTTGAAAGTGCAAAAGGCCAACCCAAAATTCTACCAACAAAGGTAACCTACTGGTATTTGGGTATATTTTTTCTCTGGGCCTTGTCCTCCGCCTTTATCTGATGCTGCAGATGTAATTCTGTGTTCCGCTTGTTTGCTTCATGTTGTGTTATGAACATGTCCCCCTCAAATCTCCCTGGGAGCCTTCCAGCGATCAGCCCCCTTTGACTGTGTGGCTCTGGCCTTGGGGAAGAGCTGAGGGTCTCCTGCCCTAACGGATGGTTTCAGGGTGTGAAGGTCAAAGGCCTCATCCTCATCAGCCCCCAGAACCCTCTGGGTGATGTATACTCCCCTGAAGAGCTACAGGAGTACCTGGTATTTGCCAAGAGGTGAGGCACCCCACACTGGCCCCGACAGAGCGTCTGGGCAGCCTGGGGTTCCAATGCGGGTTTGGTGCAGGTTTTTCTACTCTCTTGACCCCACTGTGGGCTGCTACTTGCTTGGGCCCTTCCTTGGCAGTGGAGCGGGGAAGCAGGGATTTGTGGGATGCCCATTCCTCTTTATCTTTCACTCTTTATAACAATAGCTATCAATTAGCGCACACTCTAGGGGCCAGGCACCATGCTAAGCACTTTATGTGCCTCATACAATCCTCACAACAATGCTATCATACAATCCTCACAACAACCCTTTATGTGCCTCATACAATCCTCACAACAACCCTCATACAATCCTTACAACAATCCTTACAACAATCCTCACAACAACCCTACTGATGCTGTTATCACATCCAGCTCACTGAGCCTTAGAGTGGTCAAGTGAGGGGTGGATCCAGACTTGAACCTGGGTCTCTCCGACTCGAGCCCTTGTGCATGACCTTGCCCCTCCATGGAGGTGCCCGGGAGATCCTTTTCTCCCCTGCAGTGCTTCAAAAGCTCCTCTGTCACCTGCTCTGTATGTGTGGCTTTCTGTTTGAAAAAAACAGAAGAAAGAATGGTGTTCTTGGAAAAACAAGTTTGGTAACCCCGGGCTAGACCCCGGCCCCTCTGGATTTCTGATGTATTACCTCCCCACCCTGTGGGACGCATCTGCCCTACACACTAAGTCTCTCCTCCCCACCCCTGCCTCACTCCAGGCACAGGCTGCATGTGATTGTGGATGAGGTCTACATGCTGTCCGTGTTTGAGAAGTCTGTTGGGTACCGCAGTGTCCTAAGCCTGGAAAGGTGAGGCTCCCTGACACAGCTAACTCCCCCAGTCCCTATTATCCCACGGAGCCCTGGCCACTTTCTGGCTCAGCCCACAGGGCATGGCCTGCCCAGAGCAATTCCATTTCCACCCAGCTGGTCCCACTGGTCCTCAGATCTAATGAGAAGCAGGGACGGTTGGGCTAGATTAGTGATTTTCAAGTTGTTCTGTGGAATTTCTGAGAACTCCAAGAAGAGGCCTCAGGATCCCTTAAGTTAGGGCTGAGTGGATGGCAAATTGGCCTCTTTGCTGTTTCCTTTACCTCCAGAGTCGCTCCAGTTTTATTCATTCATTCATTTACTCATTCATGCTCTCATTCACTCAGCACCTCTGGAGCCCCTTACACACAGAGTGTGCCAAACACCTCTGGATATTTAAATGTTGGGCTTTTTCATTAGGTTTACTGTAAGCAAAGCATTTGTGGCCAAAATACCTTTGGGAACACTTGGAGCAGATCATCCTCAAGGCACACTGGCCCATGCCTGTAATCCCAGCACTTTGGGAGGCCAAGGTGGGAGGATTGCATGAGCCCAGGAGTTTGAGACCATCCTGGGCAACATAGTGAGACTCTGTTTCTACGGGAAAGAAAAAGAAAGTGGGGACCAGATCATGTGGGTAGTCTGTGAATCTCACCTTCAGGGGTTCTAACAGTTCCGGCTGTTTGTTCAGAACCTTCAGCCCAGCCAAGCCCTTTCCATTAGCCTTCTCTTCTTGTCCTCACAAAGCCTTGAGGAGTTGATGGAGCATGGATTGTGACTCTCATCTATTTTTTGGATTAGGAAACTGAGGCACAGAAAAAAGTGATTGTCCACGATCCTTGGTTAGTCATTAAAAAAAAAATTATTGAGCATCGATTTCGTGGCAGGCACTGTGCTAAGTGCTGGAGATACAACAGTGAACAAGAAAGACATAGACCCTTCTTGTGTAGAACTTTAATTTCTAGCCAGAAAAACCATTTTAGCGGCTAAATGCACATCCAGCCATTGGATTATGGCCATCATGAATGCTAAAAGGGAGAGTCCAGGGAGCTGTGAGAGGATCTGTTTAGGGTACCTGATTGGCCTGGTCCCAGGGGGAGTGGTTAGGGAAAGTCTCTTTGATGAGTGACATTTGAGCTAGGCTCTAGATCATGGCTGTGTTCTCATTAAACTTTATTTACAAGAAACAGGCAGCAGGCTATGTTTGGCCCGCGGGCTGTCATTTGCTAACCCCTGCTCTAAAGGATGCATGGGAATGGGTGGTTCAAAGACATGAAACCAGGGCTTGTCCTGGAACCAAAACTAGATTCAACCACCCATCTCTTCATTTGTTCAACCAAACACATGTGGGTTTCCATAGTTCTGTGTTGCCTCTGTTCCCATGCTGTGCTCTCTGCAGGCTCCCTGACCCCCAGAGGACCCATG